CTTGAAAGGCTGTGGAAGCACTCTGAAGCCCTCCCTGGGGCAGAAGGGACTTGTCAGCCGGGAGGCTGTGCCCTCAGGGTCATGGTATCCGGAGCCTTGATGAGGGGACGTTCAACCGATGGGAGAGGAGTAACCTTAACGTGGCAGCAGGGTGGAATAATCAGACACAGGGGTCGGCCCTATGGGGCCCACCGTTACCCTGGCTTTTTTTTTTTTTTTTTGGCTCTGAATGCATTGGAGAGCTCTCCAAGCATGCAGGGCCCTGCCCTGGTGAACCTGCTTGCGTGTGGCGGGAGAGGCTGCTTCCTTTGTGCCTGCTCCTGCAGATGCTTTTTGGGGACCACGGATGGCAAGGTTGGGTTAAGAGGCTCCCACCTGGGCAGCCTATAAAAACTAGGGATTTCTGAGAAACTGGTTCGTTGGGGCTGCTCGGGGCTCCAGAATTGGCATTTCCAAGCCCCGCAGGCACCTGCCGGAGGTCGGAGGACCCCTGGTGAAAGCAGGGTCCGGGCCAGAGTGTGGCCTGTGCACCGTCCACGGACACGGGTGCCTTCGGTCCTGGAGCAGCGCCCTTCCTGCACCGCGCTCTCAGCGGACGGAACAGGCGGCCTCGGTGCTGGCAGCATGAGGAAGTCCCAAGCTCAGCCAAGGTCACTCGGGGCGCAGGGTCCAGGGGCCGCGCACCCGGCTACCCCCAGGGACGCCGGGAGCTGAGAGCGCAGAGGCGGAAGTGGGGTCTGCCAGTGAGCGGCGCGAGGCACCGGGGTGTGTCCGGGGGGCCGTCCCCAATGGAGGCCAGCTCCGGTGATAGGCGTTGTCCAATGAAGTCCCTTGGGAGGCGGGGTTGAGGCGAGTGTTGTCCAATCGGTAGGGTCACTTGAGGGGCCCGCCCTCCTCCCCTGCCATAGGTGGGCCTCCCGCACGGGGCGGGGAGAGCGGGCTTTCCCCAATGGTCGGTGGCCCGGGAGGGGGCGTGGCCGCGGCGCCCAGGCTGGCCGCGGCGGCGGCTGCCACTCCGGCCCTCAGTCCAGCCGTCCGCTGCCGCGTTCGCAGCATGGCCGCCCTGGGGCGGCCGGGCTCGGGGCCGCGCGCTGCGGTGCCCGCTTGGAAGCGTGAGATCCTGGAGCGGAAGCGGGCCAAGCTAGCCGCGCTGGGCGGGGGCGCGGGGCCCGGGGCGGCGGAGCCCGAGCAGCGGGTGCTGGCCGAGAGCCTGGGCCCGCTGCGCGAGAACCCGTTCATGCTGCTGGAGGCCGAGCGGCGGCGCGGCGGGGGCGCGGCGGGGGCGCGGCTGCTGGAGCGGTACCGCCGCGTGCCTGGCGTGCGCGCCCTCCGCGCCGACAGCGTCCTCATCATCGAGACGGTGCCCGGCTTCCCGCCCGCGCCGCCCGCCCCGGGGGCCGCGCAGATCCGCGCCGCCGAGGTGCTGGTGTACGGGGCGCCGCCCGGCCGCGTCAGCCGCCTACTGGAGAGGTTCGACCCGCCCGCCGCGCCGCGCCGCCGCGGGAGCCCCGAGCGCGCCCGCCCCCCGCCGCCGCCGCCGCCGCCCGCGCCGCCCCGGCCCCCGCCCGCGGCCCCCAGCCCGCCCGCCGCGCCCGGGCCCCGCGGTGGCGGGGCGAGCCCCGGGGCCCGGCGCAGCGACTTCCTCCAGAAGACCGGCAGCAACTCCTTCACCGTCCACCCCCGGGGTCTGCACCGCGGCGCGGGCGCCCGCCTGCTCTCCAACGGGCACTCGGCCCCTGAGCCCCGGGCCGGCCCTGCCAACCGCCTCGCGGGCTCCCCGCCTGGGTCGGGACAGTGGAAGCCAAAGGTGGAGTCGGGGGATCCCTCCCTCCACCCGCCCCCCAGCCCCGGGACCCCGAGTGCCACTCCAGCCTCACCCCCTGCCAGTGCCACTCCTAGCCAGCGCCAGTGCGTCTCCGCAGCCACCAGCACCAACGACTCCTTCGAGATACGGCCGGCCCCCAAGCCAGTTATGGAGACCATCCCCTTGGGGGACCTCCAGGCCCGGGCGCTGGCCAGCCTCCGCGCAAACTCTCGAAATTCTTTCATGGTCATCCCCAAGAGCAAGGCCTCCGGGGCTCCTCCTCCTGAGGGGAGGCAGTCCGTGGAGCTGCCAAAGGGAGACCTGGGCCCGGCCTCCCCGAGCCAGGAGCTCGGATCCCAGCCGGTGCCTGGAGGGGATGGTGCGCCTGCCCTCGGGAAGAGCCCCCTGGAGGTCGAGGCACAGTGGGCAGTCGAGGAGGGGGCCTGTCCCAGGACAGCCACCGCCCTCGCTGACCGGGCTATTAGGTGGCAGAGGCCGTCCTCACCGCCCCCCTTCCTGCCGGCTGCTTCGGAAGAAGCTGAGCCTGCTGAGGGCCTCAGGGTTCCTGGCTTGGCCAAGAATAGCCGGGAATATGTGAGGCCGGGGCTGCCTGTCACCTTCATCGATGAGGTAGACTCGGAGGAGGCCCCCCAAGCAGCCAAACTACCCTACCTCCCGCACCCTGCCAGGCCTCTGCACCCTGCCAGGCCCGGGTGCGTGGCAGAGCTTCAGCCCCGGGGCAGCAACACCTTCACAGTGGTGCCCAAGAGGAAGCCAGGGACTCTGCAGGACCAGCACTTCAGTCAGGCCAACAGGGAGCCTCGGCCACGGGAGGCCGAGGAGGAGGAGGCTAGTTGCCTCCTGGGGCCCACGTTGAAGAAGCGCTACCCCACCGTGCATGAGATCGAGGTGATTGGCGGCTACCTGGCCCTGCAGAAGTCCTGCCTCACCAAGGCTGGCTCCTCAAGAAAGAAGGTCAGTGGTGGGGGCAGGGCCACTGGCTGGCATCAGCCCTCGTTCACGTGACTCTCACTCCCAGATGAAGATCTCCTTCAACGACAAAAGCCTGCAGACCACATTTGAGTACCCTTCCGAGAGCTCCCTAGAGCAGGAGGAAGAGGTGGACCAGCAGGAGGAGGAGGAGGAGGAGGAGGAGGAAGAGGAAGAGGAGGAAGAGGGATCCGGCTCAGAGGAGAAGCCCTTTGCACTCTTCCTGCCCCGGGCCACGTTTGTGAGCAGCGTGAGACCCGAGAGCTCTCGGCTGCCAGAGGGTAGCTCAGGTGAGTGCCCACCTGGGGGACAGGCAGCCTGGGTCCACGTCTGCATGTGCACCTCCATTCACAGGCCTGTCCAGCTACACCCCGAAGCACTCTGTGGCCTTCAGCAAGTGGCAGGAGCAGGCGCTGGAGCAGGCCCCGAGGGAGGCAGAGCCCCCGCCCGTGGAGGCCATGGTGAGATGCGGGGGAGTGGAGCGCTGGGGGGACATGTGTCCACATTCTGTCCTCTCACTTTCAGCTCACACCCGCCAGTCAGAATGACCTCTCGGACTTCCGCAGCGAGCCAGCCCTGTATTTCTGAGCCCAGCACTGCCAGGACCAAGGCTGAGCCCAGCTGTGGGAGTCCCGGAAGCTGGGCAGTAGCCAGGGACTACTGCACCCGCTTCTGCCTTGTTTGGCCTCACTGTATCCCACCCACCCCTCCTGGCCCTGGAAGCAGCTAGGGTGCCTCCTGCCATCGGGGCCAGGTCTGGGTCTCACTCCCCGGCCCTGATTTGGGAGGGTCCAAGGGGGAAGTGGGGTGGGGAACTGCCTGTGGGTGAGTGCCAGGGGCCTGCTGGGTGGTGGCCATCTGCGACCCGGCAGGGGGCTGTGCAGATTCTGCACCTGGCCATTCCCTGTCCTGTCTCCTCAGCCTGCCTCACAGTGGCCATGGGGTGTCGGGGTGAAGGGCTGTCCCAGCTACTTGTCCTCTGCAGGACCCTAAGCCCCTGCCCGCAGCCCACATGCCCTCTGTGATGAGTGGCGTCTTTCCTGCCTCTGATGATGGACTCAATAAACAGCACTGGACAAGGCTGCTGGTGTCCCCACTGCGTGGTCCTTGGCT